GGGCGACAGAGCTAGACTCAATCTCAGAAGAAAAAAAAAAAAATTAGAACCTATTACGTGCCAGACCCTCGCTGTGCCATGTTGGCAGGCACAGAGGGAACTCAGACTCCGTTACTGCTCTCAAGCAGCAGCTACCAGTCCGACTGAAAGACCAAGACCAGGTCAGTTTCTTTTTTTTTGAGACGGAGTCTCGCTCTGTCGCCCAGGCTGGAGTGCAGTGGTGTGATCTCGGCTCACTGCAAGCTCCGCCTCCCGGGTTCACGCCATTCTCCTGCCTTAGCCTCCCCAGTAGCTGGGACTACGGGCGCCCACCACCACGCCCGGCTAATTTGTGTTGTATTTTTAAGTAGAGACAGGGTTTCACCATGTTAGCCAGGATGGTCTAGATCTCCTGACCTCGTGATCCGCCCGCCTCGGCCTCCCAAAGTGCTGGGATTACAGGCGTGAGCCACCGCGCCTGGCCCAGACCAGGTCAGTTTCTTAAGTGATCTGAGCTATAATGGCGGTAACAGAGCACTGTGAGAGCCCGCAGAAAGCTCCTAACCCATCTGGGATGAGACCTAGCGCTTCCAGGACGAGCCGATGTTGAGCTGAGACCTCGAAGGACAGGTTAGTCATTCACCTTCTCCCGGGCTCAGTTTCTTCGTCTGTAAAATGGGCTTTCATACATAAACTATAAAATGGGGACTATTTTGTTCCGCCTTAGGTGGGTCGCAGCAGGAGGACTAGTCACTCCGGAGCGACTTCTAGGCTGAGACTAAGGAGATTCCACGCAGGTCCGCAAAGTCAGGCTTGCGCTTGCTCCTGACACCACTTCCTTTACCTCCACGGCTCCATCTTTGTTCTGCGCGAGTGCGCACGCGCAGGCTCCGAAAGCGGGCCGTCGCACAGAGGGACCACAACTCCCAGAGTGCTCCGCGTCCTTGCTTTCGCCTCTACTTGTGCTCCAGGGCGCACGCGCAGCCCTGGGAGCGGGTTCTCGCGCATAGGGACCACAACTCCCAGGGTGCTCCGCGTCCTCGCCGCTGTCGCCGCCGCGGAGACAAAGATGGCTGCGAGTAAGTGCAGGTGCCGGTGGCGCACGGGGCTCTGCAGGGGTGACGCTTCTTGCCACCCCTTCAGGAGTCGGCGCCTTCCTCAAGAATGCCTGGGACAAGGAGCCAGTGCTGGTCGTGTCCTTCGTCGTCGGGGGCCTCGGTGCGTGAGTGCTCCAGGCGCAAACTTGCATCCCCCTGGGCCTCACCCCTGTGTCTCTCCACAGCTGTAATTCTGCCCCCATTGAGCCCCTACTTCAAGTACTCCGTCATGATCAACAAGGCCACGCCCTACAACTACCCAGGTGAGTGGGGGCCAGGCAGGGATCCCCGGAATCTGGTCTCAGTGGCCCACCTCCTGCCCCACAGTGCCCGTCCGTGATGATGGGAACATGCCCGACGTGCCCAGCCACCCCCAGGACCCTCAGGGCCCCAGCCTGGAGTGGCTGAAGAAACTGTGAGCACCTCCACTGACAGAGGCGGCCCCTCCCACGGCTCCCAATAAAAATGTGAAAACCAACCCCCGAACGTGAGCATGTGTGTGATCAGAGGTGGGAACAAGTAGACGGTGGCCGGGGTGAGTGTGGGGTCAGTTTATTGGGCATGCGTCAGTCAGAGGCTGGGCTGGCCAGGGTCGGGTAGGGCAGCAGTTTGTCTGGACCCCGAGAAACCCAACTGGAATCCAGGGCCTCATCTGCTTCAAAGCCAAAGTCTTCCTCAACCTTAATCTGCAGGAGATAAGGAACAAGGTGTTAACAGGCCTGGGAATCTAGAAAATCCCATCAGCTTCACCATTTTTGTTTTCATTTTGTTTTGCTTTTTAAAGAGACAGGGTCTCACTCTGTTGCCCAGGCTGGAGTGCAGTGGTGCCATCATAGTTCACTGCAGCCTCTGCCTCCCAGGCTCAAGTGATCCTCCCACCTCAGCTTCCCAAGTAGCTGGGACTACAGGCACTTGCCAACCAAGCCTAACATGTTTTTTCTTTTTGGTAGAGATGGGGTCTCAGTATGTTGCTCAGGCAGGTCTCAGACTCCTGGCCTCAAGTGATCCTCCCACCTAGGCCTCCCAAAGTGCCGGGATTACAGGCATGAGCCACTGCACCTGGCCAGCCTCACAGTTCTTGTCTGCCCAGGCCAGTCACCTTCCTCCTTACACCTCA